TGGTGCCCGGAACGCCGGTGGTCACGGAGGTCAGCCGTGGTCAGGCTGCCCTAGGCTTCCCCTGAGGGAGCCACCCGCAGGGCCCACCTGGGTGGAGCCCCCCGCCGAGGCTGAAGTCGGAACTCCGCTTGGACCCAGGCGCGTCCCCTGGGGGTCTGCGTTCCAGAGGCGCCCTCCTCCCCCGCGCTAGGAAAGCGCTGCGCCCCACCGAGCCGCGACCCCAGTTTGACTCAGCTGCGCCTGCGCCGGCGCCAGAGCCAGGGCGGGCGGCGCGGGGTCAGCCGTGGGTCACGACTCCCTCGGCTCCGCTGCAGGGCGGGGGTCGCGGCGCCCTCCCCCACCAACCCCGCACCCCGCGCCCCGCAGAGCCTGCTCCTTCCGGCGCTCGAGGACGCAAAGCTCCAGGCCTTTCTGACCCCGCACCGCACACCCCAGAAACCCCAGGTCGTCCGGGACTCCTCGGACCCGCAGATGCCACGGACACCAGATCCCCCACGGACCCCTCAGCTCCCCCGGACTCCGCGGTCGCATCGGGGGCTGAGGGGCGCCGGCCCCCGGGACGCCTTGTGGGCGGGGCCTCGCGGGATTGGCTGCGAGCCTGGATACTTTGTAGCACCCGCACCTTCTGTGCTGCCCAGCGCCTCCTCGCCAGCCCCGGGTGCGCGCCAAGCACGTGCGCCGGCGCTGAAGCGGGTCCCGGAGGGTGAGGGGCGCGCGGGCAGGGGGGTCCGGGAGGATGAGGGACGCGCGGGGGCAGGGGGGGCCTGGAATGTGAGGGGCGCGGGGGCGGGGGTCCCAGAGGGTGAGGGGCGCGCAGGCGGGGGGGGTCCTGGAGGATAAGGGGCGCGGAGGCGGGGGGTCCCGGAAGGTGAGGGGCGCTAGGGCAGGAGTCCCTGAGGGTAAGGGGGGCCCCGGAGGGTGAGGGGTGCGGGGGCCGGGGTGGGGCTGAGGGTGGAGCCTCCCAGGCTGGAGCCCCAGGCAGGAATTTCGGCCTCCGCAGGGAGCAGCGTGCCAGAAAGGTAGGGGGGCTGGGGGCCATGGGCGGGGGTCCCGCCAAAGTCAGGAAGCCAAGCAGAGCCACCTCCCGCGACCCTTCCCCTCCATTCAGCTGGAGCCGGGTGCCCCTCAGGGCACCGGGCGGACAGGCCAAGGTACCCCACAGGAACCTTTTTCCTTCCTGAAGTGGCAGGAACCCCGCCCCTCCCAGAGCCGGTGGGGGTCGGCGTTGCAGGAAACCCAGGCCTGGGAGCCTCCTCTGCCCTCCTCCAAGGCCCCTGCAGGCTCTGTTCCCCCAAGGGACCCCAGGTCCAGGGCCTCCTGCCCACTGTGGCAGCTGGAAACTCAGAGCCCCGAGTCAGGACCCGGGTGAGATGGCGCTAGAGCCCGGGAACGGGTGGAGTAGACGAGGTCGCGTCCCCTTGGCGGGCGCACGGCAGAAAGAACCCCTCGCCAGGGAGCGCGCAGCCTACCTGGTTCTTCGCGGCTGTGAGGATTTACAAACCTTTTGGAAAGCAGTTTGGCAACACCTACTACCCTGCCCCTACTTCTGTGAATAAAAGTGTATTCCGCAGAAGTAAGATCGATTGGGGAGGGTTTTCTGTTGGGAAAAGCAGTCACTGGCAGCTGCCTGAATGTCCTTAGGTGAGGCACCGTTAGAACAAGTAAAGGTTCCTGTGGCCATTCTTGTGACTGTTTGTGTTGGCAGAGTGGCCACGACCCAGCACAGGATGCAGAGCTTCCTGACTCTGCTGAAGGAGCATGAGGACACCTGTGCACCCCCGGCGGAGCTGGTGACCCTTGCGGGCAGACTGTGCCGGGACTTCCAGGATGACCTTGCCCAACTGCAGCCTTTGGTCACAGCCATTCTGGACAGCCAGCTCCGCCTGCATCTCCTGGACAACGCAGATGTGGCCCTGGCGTGCGCCCGTGTCCTGGACCAGCAGGAGCAGCAGCAGGCGGCTTGCCGCCTCCTGGAGGTAGGCCTGGGCTACAGGGGTAGGGTACAGAGGTGGCCAGGGCTCAGTACACTCTTCTTGGCAGGGGTGCCAGGTGCCGGGAGGCAGCCAGGAGTTAGTGCAGCTCTGGAACGACATCCACTACCGTCTGGTCATGAGGAGGCTGGGCGTGGCTGCGCTCACCCCGGTGCAGAAGTTCCGCTGCAGGAAGAGGTAACCTACAAGCATTTACTTGTGCATATTTCTCTGTTACCACCTCCTCACTGTCCTTACCCAGGAACCCCCCGCCCCCCTCCCTCTGCCCAGAGGGGCTGAAGAGCCGGAACTTCCCCAGAGAGGTTCGTGAGAAGCTGCACAATTTCGCTGTGGGGGTGAACACCAACCCCAGCAAGGCTGAGAGGGTAAGAATAGAAGATACCCAGGACCCAGGGGGGCAGGGCTAGAAGTCTTGTTGTTTGGGGGCAGGAGAACTTGGCATTGGAGACGAGCTTGACCCCTGAGCAGGTGTACAACTGGTTTGCCAATTACCGGCGCCGCCAAAGAGCCCTTCCCCAGCACATGAAGCCAGCCCAGCAGGCCACAGCTGAAGACCCTGGTGCGAGGGAGAGGGGTCCTGACCTCCTGCAGCCCTCAGGCAACCCCCGTGTTGACTCTGGGTTTGTGGACAGGCCTCAGTGGTCAGGTGAGTGGCCTGAGGGCCCCAGTCTCCTTGTGCTAAGTCTCCCCTCCCATCTCATCACTTTCAGAGGAACGTGAGGAAAAGGGGCCTCCACAGTCCCCACAGACCACCCAAGGACCATGGGAGCCACTGGCCTTAGCCCCGGACTTTCCCGCAGATGAGACAGTCTCAAAGCCACTGGATGTCAGGTACTGTCATCTCCATGGCCATGGAATCATCTCACCAAGAGACAGTGTTCTCCATGTCCCCCAGGTCTCTGCCAGGTGGCGAGATGTACCAGGAGGGGCCTGGCCATGATCCTGCCACCCTCCCCCTCTTCTGCCCTGGCCCTGGCCTCTGCCCTCTGGCTGCTGGCAATGACATGCTGAACCCCTCTCTGGCTGCCCCTGAATCTTGGCTGATGTCTCTTGCACTGGCGTCCTCCAAGGAAGTTTCCTTCCAGACTGGGCAGCTGGTCCACAGCCATGGGCTGGACTTCATGATGGGCCCTGCAGACACCGCTGTGGCTGTGTCCATTGCCACCCTTGGAGATCCCAGCCCTACAGGTGGGTCCACTTCAGACAGACCATGAGTTTCACACACGTGGGCTCTGCTCCTTTCTCCTGCCAGTGTGCCGTGGAATCTCATTACATGCAGGGTTTTCTGGCCCCCCCAGCGGCCATCCCCAGAGCGTGCAATTGGAGGAGGGTCTGGGCACAAGCAGTGGACGGACAGAGCTACGGGTGGGCAGCTTCCTGGTGACACAGCCCCCACTGCAAGCTCCTGAATTCATCCTCACCCAGAGGTAAGCCCTGAAGAGCCACAGGCCTGGACAGTTAGGGCCTATTCTTACACTGTCTCTTTTCCAGCCCTCCAGAGCTGGCCCCAGCCCCATCTGCCTTCCCCGGCCCTGTGTCTGCCATGGAGCTGAGCCAGGCCCTGCCCTCCAGCCAGGTGAGGCTTCCCTATGAGCACTGAAGGATTCCGCCTCTGTGTTTACCACTGTGTTGTCTTCCAGGTGCAGTGTTCTGATAGCCAGGCCTCTGGTGATGCCTTCTGGGGAGCCAGGATGCTCCTTGAGTTTTCAGGGAGCAGCCTGGGCTGAGCTATCCCCAGGAGCCAGACAGCACCCCAGGAGGAGCGGGTGTGGATGGTCTGCCTGGTCAACACAAGGAGTTACAGAGCTTTATCCTGAATACAAAATGAAGGTCCCCAGAGTTCCCCTGGGGGCTCTGCTGAAAAGCAGAGATTCTTTCCCACTGCCATGTTTGAATAGTTTGGTTAGCAATTCCCTGTAGTAGAGAAAGCATTTGAGAAATGTTCGTGAGATCAGAAGTCAAAGGTGGGTCTGTCCCACTCACGCAGCACTGGATCAGTCGGGCTCCGGGGCACTCGTGCAGAGAAGGCCATTCTAGAGAGGGGAGTGTTCTGCTGCTGGCTGCCTTGCCGTCTGCCCGTGCACACAGCCAGACTTTTCCACCAAGTTAACTGAGTGAGGTATGAGGAGTGTTCTGAGATTTCTGTGTGTAGGGGCTTCTCCCTTGAGTACTGGGAGGCAAACCTGTCTGCGAATGGCCTAGGCAGGGCAGAGTAGGGTGGATTTTCCCTCCAGGTTGTAATTCACTGTGTCTATGACACAAATGTTGTAGTCAATTAAAGTTTAATGTTTTGAACTCCCCCCTTGTATTCACTTAACCATGTATCCTGGGC